GCTCTCTTTGTATATTTAAAATGCACTCCAGAGGGCTGCATGCTGTGGCTCATGCCTGTAATCCCAGCACTCTGGGCGGCCGAGGCGGGCAGATCACCTGAGGTCAGGAGTTTGAGACAAGCCTGGCCAACATGGTGAAACCCCCATCTCTACTAAAAATAGAAAAATTTGCTGAGTGTGGTGGCACATGCCTGTGATCCCAGCCTCTTGGGAGGCTGAGGCATGAGAATTTCCTAAACCCAGGAAGCAGAGGTTGCAGTGAGTGGAGACTGTGCCACTACACTCCAGCCTGGGCAACAGAGCAAGATTCTGTCTGGAAAAAAAAAAAAAAAAAAAAAAAAAAGCACTCCATTTATACAAATTAGATACAGTTGCTTCTAGAAAATCTTTTGGTAAAGAAACTTCCTTCCAAAGCAAAGTTGTTTTTTTTTTTTTTTTTTTTTTTAAATGGAGTCTAGCTCTGTCGCCCAGGCTGGAGTGCAGTGGCACAATCTCGGCTCACTGCAACCACTGCCACCTGGGTTCAAGCGATTCTCCTGCCTCAGCCTCCCGAGTAGCTGGGATTACAGGCACCCACCAGCATGCCCAGCTAATTTTTGTATTTTTAGTAGAGATGGGGTTTCACTGTGTTGGCCAGGCTAGTCTCGAACTCCTGACCTCATGATCCGCCCACCTCGGCCTCCCAAAGTGCTGGGATTACAAGCGTGAGCCACCGCGCCTGGCCCAAAGCAAAGCTTTTATGATTGTTATCCGTGAAATCCACCCCTTTTTTAAAATTTTTATTTTTTTAAATAGAGTTTTACTCTTGTTGCCCAGGCTTGAGTGCAATGGCACAATCTTGGCTCACCACAACCTCTGCCTCCCGGGTTCAAGCGATTCTTCTACCTCAGCCTCCTGAGTAGCTGGGATTACAGGCATGCGCCACCATGCCCAGCTAATTTTTCGTATTTTTAGTAGAGATGGGGTTTCTCCATGTTGGTCAGGCTGGTCTCGAACTCCAGACCTCAGGTGATCCGCCCTACTTGGCCTCCCAAAGTGCTGGGATTACGGGCGTCAGACACCACGCCCAACCAGAGTCCACTTGTTATGCTAAAGGAGAGCTCTTCTGCAGGATTTTTGGCATTTTTCTTAAAGTTTTCATGTATAGCTAAGACAATTTTTTAATTGTGAAAAGGTTTGTCCCTAGTGGCTTCAAAATGTCAACCTGTTGGAAGAACAATCCCAGTTGAACCAATGTGACTTTCTTCTCATACTCTACTTAACTCACAGAAACAGATGTGGTGGCAGAACAAGCTGAAGCTGTCAGTTTTTTAATCTTTTCAGGTTTCTGAGAGTGGGACACACATGTGTGCTATGATTCCAAAGATGGAACACCTTTCATTTAATGTGTTAAGTTCGTCAGTATACAGATGTAGTTGGTTTACACTGATAACAGATGCAGAAGTGAAACTGAAATGCACAGTAAGGACAATCTGAAAACAACTACAACAACAAAACAACAACAACAACAACAACAACAAAACCCTGTGTTTGGGGTTTGCAGGAGCCTGGGTCTACTCAGCTTAGTTACCAACTGGATGTGAAAGTTCCCACCAGACCCCTTCAGGATCCATATCCTCACTGTGTGGTGAAGAGTTGGACTTGACAAAACCATTTCTCATTTCCCATCTTGCTCTGATTTTTTCCAGTTTTCTCTAGTACATATTCTTTTATGATTGCTTTTATTTTAAGCATGTGGAGTTTAATAGTGAGCCAATGCCATCAGATAAATTCTGCCTCCTTTCCTAGTTTAGTTTCTCTTTGTGAGTGGAATCCCCCTTATGTTTCTGAACTATTTAAGAGGCTTGCTTTGTGATGGAAGAGGAAATGCCAAAAGTGACTCCAATAATGTCACTTTAAGTCATTTTCTGTTTCTTTACATGATTTCTAGTTTTACAGGGGCTTTAAAAAAGAATAGGAAATAGGAATAGGAAATCACTTTAAGTCATCTTCTTTCTTTGCATGATTTCTAGTTTTACAGGGCTTTTTAAAAAGGAATAAGAAATATGAAAAAACTGGGGAAAGGTTGGTGATTTGACAATATTTTACTTGTACTTTTTTTTTTTTTTTTTTTTTTTGAGATGGAGTTTTGCTCTTGTTGCCCAGGCTGGAGTGCAATGGCGTGATCTAGGCTCACTGCAACCTCAGCCTCCTGGGTTCAAGCGAGTCTCCTGCCTCAGACTCCCTAGTAGCTGGGATTACAGGCGCCCGCCACCACGCCCAGCTAATTTTTTGCATTTTTAGTAGAGATGGGATTTCACTGTTGAAACTATGGCCAGGCTGGTCTGGAACTCCAGATCTCAGGCCATCCACCCGCCTCAGCCTCCCAAAGTGTTGGGATTACAGGCGTGAGCTACCGCGCCCAGCAGACTTGTACTTTTTAAGTGTTTCATATCCTATTTGAGCGGCTATCTTTGTTTACCTAGGTAATGTAGTCATATGTACTGTGTTCAGAAATCAAGAGAGTAAAAGGAAGCAATAGAAAGGAAAGGATAGTTTTCAGAGCTGAGATATATTTTTCAAAAAAATCATGGCCCAGCTGTTTCTACTGGGGACACCTAGAGTAGGGCAATGGGAGATGATAATGTGGTTAGCCCAAGGTTGTTTAGGTGGTTTTAGTTAGTTTGTTTTGAAACCTGAAGCCTCAGTGGGCTTGAGCAACAAGGAATAGAGATAGAGAATTCTCATCATTTTGTGAAGCTTTGTGAGCTTTTTCATTCTTTTACATCTCCGTTTTCCACAGTAGCCTCAGGATTTTCTTTATATGGATGCATGCCGGGGGCTTCCCGATGATCACTTGAGGATGGCTCTGGTGAGACAGAGAACTTGGTGGAAATCCCCCTGAGCTGCCTTCCTGGAATAAACCTGGGTTGAGAAATCTTGGGGCTCTGGGCACACAGAAAATGCCTGGTGGACAAATCATGGGACTGCTACCACCATCTTATCAAACGTGATTAATGGGAACTGGAATGTAATGGAGAGACAGTGTCACATCCCTGCAGGGTGTCTCTGTGTTTTTTTCCTTCCCAAACACTGTCTTTCTCTCTTTCTTTTAATGGATTTTCAAACAATACTCTGGTAGCACCTTTTGTGCTACAGGCATCTGCCACTTGCAGCAGATTTAAAGGATTTAGACCTGGAGGGTAAAGAGTAATTTCTCCGAAAGGATCTTGACGTGTTACTGTTATAATAAGCTAAGCAGTTTGTCTTTTTTTTAAATTAAAAATATGTTTGTTTGGCTTACATAAACGATAGTGTCTTCTGTTAAGAAAGAAAAAAAGGACAGGAGAAGCACATTATTCTGGATTTTTCCTTACCTTTGATCAAGGCTTTACATATAACTTCCTGACTCCAGGAAACACCAGGGATAGAAGAACAAGGTCAGCAACACTTTGAGCAAGCACTATGCTAAATCTAGAATTTGGGGCATCCTATAGGACAGTGGAACCAGTTTAGTTAATGAGTCAGTGGCCTGTGAAAAGAAGGAAAAAAGGAAGAGATAACTATTCTATGTTAAAAGGGATTAAGGGATCTCAGAGACATAAGGAAATATAATGAGTAGACATTGTTAGGATTCTTATTTGTGAACAAGTGGAAAACAGATTTAAAAATAATTGGGGAAATGTGAATGTGAACTAGCTTTTGATAGTATTAAGGAATTACTATTAATTTTGTTATAAATGATAATAACCTTATGGTTATATAAGCATCTCTGCTTCCATTCCCACATGAATACAAATGAAGCAAGTCCCTTAATCTCACTTAGGATTAGTATTTGCAGCTACAAAGAAGATGCTTATTTTGGAAGGTTTTGTAGGGTTGACGTGGAGGTAGAATGAGACAATGCTAGCGTAGAATCCTGTGAGTGATTTTTATGTTTCGTTGTTGTTGTTGTTGTTTTTGGCTATCATTATCACTATATGAGGTTCATGTATCATATTAATTCTAACTCTAGCTATCCTTTAAAACTTTCATGTGTTTCCATTTCTTTTCCTATTGGTGATCATACTGGTGTCCCACCTTTCAACGTTCGCAGGTATTCCAGATGGCCTGCTCCATGAGATAGAGGTGTCTTGGTTCATCTTGGCCTTGCTCACCACTTACTCTTACCACAAGGTCCTGTGTCAGGCCCAGCAATTGCCCTTGAATAGATGCTGACTTATTTGTTGAATGAATGAACTCTCCCTGTTAAACTTAAAGCAGAAAAAAGGAACTTTATTGCAGCTTCTTATTGGCAGTAAATGCTAACAGATTTATATTGATAAGCTGCTGGGAGAGGACTTAAAAGGGGCCTACATCTCACATTAGTGTTTTTAGTTGCTTGCCTATTGCTCATGATCAATCCCCTCTCATTCCTCTTCCTCAGAAAGTAGGCACGTGGTCATTTCTTTTTTTCATCAAGATTGCAAAGTCTTTATACAGTGAGGAAGAAATTGTATTAGAATCCTTACGTTTTGCACATAGTAGGCAGTTGCTAAATGTCAAAAGAAGACTTTATTTCTGTACCCAAAATATTTTTAGATATTTTGATGGGAACTGGGAGAGCTGGGAGAATATTCAGTGTAAGAAATGATTTTTTTCTGTGAGTCAAGAAAATATCGTAGAAATACTGTGATAGCCTTTAATTTATAGCTGTCAAATACTGACTTGGTTAAAATTATTACAATGCTTCAGAGGCAATTATTTACATATGTTTTCTCTCTTCATCTTTAATATAGTAACGTGGAAGCGGGAAGCTGGGAGAAAGTCATTTTTTAAATGTGGATTGAGAGTTCATATGTGGAAAGGGCTGCAATTCATTGAAATAACCAGGAGAAATTGGATGCTGATATTTCAGAGCTGCAGTCTGTTTGGAACCTCACAGTACCGCAGTCTAACAAAGAAGTGCCAGCTTTGTTTTAGATTTAAAAGAGTATCATCTAAAGGATCTGACATTACAGACAAAAGAGAGGTAACTCACTAATTCCATCAGATGTATATTTTTTATGGATTTTTTGCTTAACTTTTACTTGCAGATCTGTCTATGGCAGTGCAGAAATTTTCCCAGTCATTGCAAGATTTCCAGTTTGAATGTATTGGTGATGCTGAAACAGATGATGAAATTAGTATTGGTAAGTACTACTGTTTTAGAAAGTTCTATTACAATTCTTTGCATTTTTTTATCTTTCCAAACAGCTCAGTCACTAAAAGAATTTGCAAGACTACTCATTGCAGTAGAAGAAGAAAGGCGAAGACTGGTAAGTCTGTTCTGTATTTCTTAAGAATATTGAAGATTTAATATATGTGCATTTTTTATTTCAGATCCAAAACGCTAACGATGTATTAATTGCACCACTTGAGAAATTTCGAAAAGAACAGATAGGTGCAGCAAAAGTAAGTGTTACATTTTATTATTCTTCAGTTATAAATATTTTTTGTTGTTATTGCTCTCCTTTAGGATGGAAAGAAGAAGTTTGACAAAGAGAGTGAAAAATATTACTCTATCCTTGAAAAGCATTTAAATTTGTCCGCAAAGAAAAAGGAGTCTCATTTACAAGAGGTAAGCTTTTCCAACTGAAATAATGGAAAAGGATCAGTAATCACCCTCTGGTTTTTCTCTTTAGGCAGATACACAAATTGACCGAGAACATCAGAACTTCTATGAAGCATCATTAGAATATGTCTTTAAAATTCAAGAGGTCCAAGAAAAAAAGAAGTTTGAATTTGTTGAACCGGTAAGTTTCAGATTTTTGTATAAATGGTGGGCTTCATGGTTTCTTTATCTCTTTATCTTTGCAGCTTTTGTCATTTCTTCAGGGCTTATTTACTTTTTACCATGAGGGATATGAACTTGCCCAGGAATTTGCACCGTATAAGCAACAGCTGCAGTTCAACTTGCAGAATGTAAGAGTATACCTGTTCTTACTGTCTCTCAGATGACTGAAATTATTGTTTCTGTTTACTTAAGACAAGGAATAATTTTGAAAGTACTCGACAAGAGGTAGAGCGGTTGATGCAAAGGATGAAATCTGCTAACCAGGACTACAGACCACCCAGCCAGTGGACGATGGAAGGCTATCTGTATGTCCAGGAGAAACGTGAGTCACAAAGACATAATTTCACGTCTCTTAAATCTGAAATTTTTTTGTTTCCTTACATTAGGACCGCTTGGTTTTACATGGATTAAACATTATTGTACATATGATAAGGGAAGTAAAACATTTACAATGAGTGTTTCAGAAATGAAATCCAGTGGGAAAATGGTGAGTTAGTTTTGTTTTCTGTTTGTTTTTTAATGTTAATACTGTGGTACTCTTCTTGTTTCAGAATGGCCTTGTTACTAGCTCACCGGAAATGTTTAAATTAAAATCTTGTATCCGACGAAAGACAGATTCAATTGACAAACGATTCTGCTTTGACATAGAAGTAGTTGAAAGGTTTGAGCTGTTCTTTTCACTTTATTTTTTTCTGTAAATATAGAAAATATTTGTTTTTAAATAGGCATGGGATCATCACGTTACAGGCCTTCTCAGAAGCTAATAGGAAACTCTGGCTTGAAGCCATGGATGGGAAGGAACCGGTAAGACTATGACACATTCTATAATTTAGGTTGAAGTAACTAATGGACATCCTTTGTTTTTTAGATTTATACTCTGCCTGCCATTATAAGCAAGAAAGAAGAAAGTAAGTCATTTTAATAGTTATTTAAAATTTTAAACACCTAATGCGATTTCTCTCTTATTTTCAGTGTATTTGAATGAAGCAGGGTTCAACTTTGTGAGAAAATGCATTCAAGCTGTGGAAACAAGAGGTCAGTGTTGCCTGATTGGTACAGCATCCCTGAGCCGTTTTCTTGTGATTTTCCTTCCTATTAGGTATCACCATTTTAGGACTCTACCGAATAGGAGGAGTGAACTCCAAAGTTCAAAAACTCATGAATACCACATTTTGTAAGTTTTGGATGAAGCAACTTACATAATTTACAATTTAAACACCTTGTTTTATTCTTTCCAGCTCCTAAATCCCCTCCTGATATTGATATTGATATTGAACTGTGGGACAATAAGACGATAACAAGTGGGCTGAAAAACTACCTCAGGTGAGGAGGGTTTAACTCCTGGTACTCTGGATATTCTAACATGTGTTTCCTTTCTCTGTTGTAGGTGCCTTGCAGAACCACTGATGACTTACAAGTTGCACAAAGATTTTATCATTGCTGTTAGTAAGTATACTTGCATCATATACACATTATAACTTGAGCATTTGCAATCTTTTTTATGTAACAGAATCTGATGATCAAAACTACAGGGTGGAGGCTGTACATGCATTGGTGCACAAATTGCCGGAGAAAAACAGAGAGATGCTGGACATCTTAATAAAGCATCTGGTCAAGTAATTCTCTAACTTACATTGTTCATTTAACTCTTAAGATATTTTTGTTGCTTTTTATTTGCAGAGTATCACTACACAGCCAACAAAATCTCATGACTGTCTCAAATCTTGGTGTCATATTTGGCCCAACTCTAATGAGAGCACAGGAAGAAACTGTGGCTGCTATGATGAATATTAAATTTCAGAATATTGTGGTAGAAATTCTGATAGAGCACTATGAAAAGGTAGGCGGAATTTTCATGTGGAAGTGTCAAGTTATTGACCTTGGTCCATTTTTCTTATACGTAGATTTTTCATACTGCTCCAGACCCAAGCATTCCTCTTCCTCAGCCTCAGTCTCGATCTGGATCCCGAAGGACACGAGCAATCTGCCTCTCTACAGGGTCTAGGAAGCCCAGAGGGAGGTATACTCCATGCCTGGCCGAACCTGATAGTAAGTGCACCCGGCCTTAGGGAGATGCTTTCTTGCTTTCATCTCTCTCCCTCCTACTCCTTAGGTGACTCCTATAGCAGCAGCCCAGACAGCACACCTATGGGGAGCATTGAGTCACTCTCTTCTCATTCCTCTGAACAAAATAGCACTACAAAGTCAGCTTCCTGCCAGCCCAGGGAGAAATCTGGAGGGATTCCTTGGATTGCAACCCCATCATCTTCCAATGGACAGAAAAGCCTTGGTCTGTGGACAACTAGTCCTGAATCAAGTTCCAGAGAAGATGCAACCAAGACAGATGCAGAATCAGACTGCCAGAGTGTTGCTTCAGTCACTAGCCCAGGAGACGTTTCCCCACCCATAGACCTAGTCAAGAAAGAGCCTTATGGGCTTTCAGGACTGAAAAGAGCTTCTGCTTCTTCTCTCAGATCCATCTCTGCAGCTGAAGGTAAGGCAGAGTGGAACTTGTGCAAGATGTCAACCTTGCCTATTTTCTTGGGCTTTCTTTTTAGGAAACAAGAGCTACAGTGGATCTATTCAAAGCTTAACTTCTGTAGGTTCCAAGGAGACACCCAAAGCTTCACCAAACCCAGACCTGCCTCCGAAAATGTGCAGGAGATTAAGACTAGACACTGCCTCAAGCAATGGCTATCAGCGGCCTGGCTCAGTGTAAGTGAGCGTTTGTATATTTGCTGTGTCTCTCATGAAACTTGCATTTTAAATCATTTTTCAGAGTGGCAGCAAAAGCTCAACTGTTTGAAAATGTTGGTTCACCTAAACCAGTTTCTTCTGGGCGGTAAGTTCTCCAAACCCTTAAATGCATCTAAATGAGGTTTTGACAAGTTGTCTTGCTCTTTCAGCCAAGCCAAAGCCATGTACTCCTGTAAAGCAGAGCACAGTCATGAGCTTTCCTTCCCACAAGGAGCAATATTTTCTAATGGTAAGTATGTCAATTCCCTCTGCCTAAGTTTGACTGAGTGCTATTTATTTATTTATTTTGCCAGTGTACCCATCAGTGGAACCAGGATGGTTAAAGGCAACTTATGAAGGCAAAACAGGACTAGTTCCAGAAAATTATGTTGTCTTCCTCTAATACTATTTAGTGGATGGCAGTATCTTCATGGTATCCATGGTAACGAATAAATGCTATGATTTTATCTGACACAGATACACGGGGATCAGCCCACTAAGTGAAAACAGTCAATTTCTATCAAGTTCTTCACCAGCAGACTATGTAGCTCCTTATTAATGGAAAAAAAGATTTAAATTGTTGGCCATTCTTTTTTGGTTGGTTTCTTATTTTAAAATATCTTACTTGTGAAAAATGTGTTTTTGGATAATATGTAACTCTCCACAATGTCGCTTCCGTAGCAATTGTAGAGTTTCAAATACTGTGTTAAATACTGTATCCCAGAAATTTGGAAACCAGAAATCTGCTATATGGATTTTGAGATCTGTCCTTTACTGCCTGGCATTCTCTGAGGATCTCTGAAATTGTTACTTAAAAATGTAATTTAAATTGTTCATTTATTGTTTTTTTTTTCTTAGAAATATACTGCTTTTATATATGATTGTTTTGCTGGTCCTAAACATTTCAAGGATGTAAGTCTTTGTTTTAATATAACTTTATTTGTTTTCCAAGTAGATGATAATATTCAAAAGCAATAATGTATATGATATCTATAAAGGAAGCAAAATTAAGTCATACACTGATTCCACTGTAAACAATCTGTCCAGAATTCCAGACACCTTCAGCAAACTTTTTCTGTAAAGGCCTGATAGCAAATATTTTTGTGGTGGGTTGAATTTGGCTTATGGGTTATAGTTTGCTGACACCTAGTTTAGAGGGTGTGTAAAACTATCTTCATAACTTTGAGATTTTTATAAAATTTTACATGAAAATATACTGATAAATTATATGCACATATTTTCTACCAGTAGCATTATAGTGGCATCATAGAAGAATATTTACCAATGATGGGGAAACTGTAAAACTACAGTATCAAGGCATACAACTTAAATTCCACTTGGAAGATTGTAAAGTGTCAAAGTATTTTAATGATAATTTAATTTGGGCTTTTGAAATGTTCTTCTACAAATGAAAAAGATGTTTAAAAACGTTACAAGGGAAGCTATGCCTTCTGAAGTCTATCCTTAGTTGAAACAGAAAATAAACACAAAGGTACAAGATCCTTAAATTATTTTGAACCACAGAGGTTGAAATTGTTTTGTGATCTTCAGCAGAAATAAAATCTGTACATGATTTTCTTTTATGCCTTTTAGTTTACAGTCTTTATTAGCAATTTCAGTGAATTTGTAGAGCATAGTAATAGGTATTTACTGTCCACTTATATATATCAGCATCTGGTCATGCACGAACCATTAATTCTATATTTCTATTTCAATAATTCTAATATATTATTTCTATAAATGTAATATCTGTATGTGGCAAAGAGCCTTTCTTCTCAAGATCCTGAAAAGCTGGTTACCTGCCCTTTGAGTGCCACAGTCCTGAACTGCTTGTTCTTGACATCTTGCATATTACTTCAGAGTTCCCCACTGTGCAGACTCTCAGGTATTAACTGTAAAAAACTCTTTACATGCCATTATTATCTGTAATCTCTATCTCTTCTACTTTAAATTAATGTTTCTAGAATTAATAGGTTAAATACACATACACACACACAACTATGCCTCAGAAAAGTTAGGCTTTTACAAATAAAAAGAATAAGATTAGAATTAACAAGTAGAGAGAATAACGGTAGGCAGAGTCAGAATCAGGAATAAATATCAGTGAATCAAAAGAATGAAAAATATTATGTAATAAAAATTAGCAATGTAATGTAAACGTTTGATAAAAGAGTATCTTTTTCTTTTATCTCTTACTGTTGACCTCTGTGCACTGTAATAAGGTGTGTTGCTGGATCTTCTTGGTCGAGGTCCTTGGTGACCTTAGTAGTAATAACAGCATTGCTGACACCCTAATTGCCCTCTGCTGGAACAGAAGGTAGTTTTCCAGTGTACCAGTCCCTTAGTCTATACAGCACCCTTGGTTTAAGCACACTTGCCATCATCTGGTATCCTGCTAGACTAGAATCTCTTAAAAGCAAATTGGTTTTCTTTCAAAGACCAACTTGACTCCAAAGAGAGATTCAGAATCCTACTTCTCCTGCTGCTGCATAAAGAATCTCAACCTTCATTTTATTTGAACACGGACCAAAGTGTTCCTGCTTCTGAGTTGTCTGTAAGCTAATTCTGCAGATGTTCCATTCAGATTTAAAGCTTTTTTACTGCATAGGATGTGGATAGGAAGCCTAACTATTGTATCTGATGGCAAGGCATATGTTGCAGCCACAGTACTGGCTATGGTCCCTTTGCTGAAACAAGCTACAGAAGCACTGATTCAAGTTGTGCTTGTGCTTGAACTTTTAATCTTCTAGATTTGTGAGGATGGCTCTTTTTCCTTCATAATGGATTACAATGTAAGCAAGTCATGGCCATATACTGGAGACGGGCTAAAGCTGCTTTTCCCTTAAAGTAAGTTTCCTACAGATAAGGTATTTATGAGCACTGAGAAAGTCAGGACATGTACTCTAAATCACACAGAATGTTAATTCCACAGGAAGGCAATGCCAGACATTGAAAGAGGATCACATTCAACTTTTAATAGTAGTTCAATAACAAAACCTTAGCTTTTCAGGAACAATGTGAAGATACATTAGAATTGCCACATCCATATCTTCAAAACACGCAACCTCTGCACCCTAATAACTGCTTACGGTATAATCAGTATGATGATGAGATTGAGGGGGTCTAAATTTAAGTTCCTTATCTCCTGAGTTATGTGAAAATATCCCTCAGTACAAAACATTTGTGTGTTTCACAGATGACTCTCTTGTTTTGCCGTAATGCTACCAAGTTTATGGAAACTAGTCAACTGAAGGATTTTTCTGTTGTGTTATGTGTAAATGTCTGAACAGTAAAATCATCTGTGTATTCCTGTAACATTCACGAAGTATGAGGAAGTGGGTTTCTCCTTGTTTGATGTGAGTGGTTTTGCTTGTTGCATGGGTTCCCTGTGCTTTGTAACTTGCATGAACACAACCAGGTTTCTCAACAATGATTTGTCTGCTGACTCTTTTCAGAGATAGTGAAGGAAAAAAAATGTATTAAAACCCCAAATTATCTAGGTTTCCAAGTAGGAAAAATAAAGATACATATGACTTTTATTATTATTCGATGATAATTAGCTTTATATAATGTGGCATCCTTCATAAAAATTCACTATGTTGTGAGGCAAACAGATTTCTCACTATCATCCAGTGTACCCTGCTCACCTTCTCACTCCTAGCACCGTTCTTCTGGTCTGTGTTGAAAAGGGTATCATTCATGTGGTTTCAGTTTAGAAGAGTCCCTCAGAGCTTTGCCTCAAGCAATTTCAAATTGTAGTGATACCTTAAATCATGTATTCAGGATGCCTTCTTTAGCATTTAGAACCCCAACTAGACTTATACTTTGACTAAAGTCAGAGGCAGACCAATTTAGGGAACAGATTTTGTTCTTTGCTTTTATGATACATTTGTAACTCACAGCTGTTAGCATGACCTCACATCACTGCGTAGGACCCGGAAATCACATCTCCTGGTCAGGTCACGAAAAAGAACACAGGCTTGACTATTGTCCAGAAGTTACTTTCCCCTTGACTAAAGGTTTCCCCTTAGGGTACACATTGCTATTTAACTTTGCCTCCTACCCTTTTTTGTTACCTTCCAAAATCAAGACACTTTTAAGAAACAAAGATAGTTTTCTGAACATTCTGTGTCCTGCCTGTCTCCTGTTGATTCGCAGATGTAATATCGAGTATTCATCAACTGGTCTCAATTTCCTGAACACATTCACTGTATCCCTCATTGTCACCGTTATCCCCCTGCTTCAAAATGTGCCAGTTCCACTTGGTAATAACGTTGGGAAAATGCAGGTTTATGAATGATGTGGACTTTTAGAGGATCAAATCAATAAATTGGATTTTTTATTTTTTGAGGGCAGCTGCCCTCACTGTTTTAAATAAAGAATCTTACATAAGAATGTTGACAACATTCACAGTAAGCCATTGGCAGAAAATTGATCTGCATGTCCTAGACCAATGATTACAAGGTGTCTGTGGTTTAGGGGGCCCAGCCCATCATTCCTTTTCCCCTTGGCACTCATGAGAGAGATGCCAAGTTCAGTGTGGATTTTTCTTGGTGCTCTATGGAGAAATGGAGTCTGTGTGCTTACTGAAGAGTCCCAAAAACCAGAGACCATTTTCATTTACTGCCATCATAAATATTCTCCACCATTCAAGATGCCTGTGTACACGGCTATTTGGGAAACTTAAGTGTTGGAGGAGGCAGGGGCTGAAGGTGTCAAAACCTCCTCAGTAGGATAACCCCTTTCTCCCCTTTGGACCATCTGCCATCTTTCATGAGTGTTTCCCATGGTGTTTTTGCATCCAGAGTTGACAACAACTCAATTTTGCCTTGAATTTACTCAGTCTTATAAATTAAAAATGTGCATTTTATATAAAGATGCATTTTATATAAAAATGCACACCTTTAATCTCTATATGGCAGCATATACATATATATATATAAAATGCACACTTTTAATCTCTATATGGCAGCATTTTTGAGGCTTTATATCTGCCCGTGTACCCTCAACTGCCTCCTTTTTGCAGAGAACGATCCCCACAGGAACTGGTCTAAGAACACTGTCTGCACATGATTGATGCTTAAAATCCAATATACCACCACATATCAAAGGTTGGGATTTTCAGAGTCCTTCTTGATTTCTGAGCTGAAACCTTAACAAATAGGGAATTTGGCAGGGAAGACACCTGGGTTTTTAATTCAGAACCCTATTTATATACTGTTAAAATTTGAGGTACTGTAGTTTATATAAAAGTCGGATGTTAAGATATTATATTTCAGTACTAGGAGCTTCTTTGCAGTCATTAACATGACAAATTAAGTAATAAATATAAAAGTGATTGTCCATAAATTATCATTGAATTTTTTGTTTATTTTGTAGTGTTCTGTATTTATCTGCACTTTGTGTATATATACACACATACATATGCCAACATGTAAATAACCTCATGTTTATTCCTAATCTAAATTGCCACAATATTTTTAATGTATGGTTACACTGTGTTTTAAATTACTTTAAAAATAAACTTTGTAAGCAGATTTTAATTTAGTCTTTGTACTTGAAGACCCACTGTGTT